GTGAATACGTTCATTTGATTATGGTGATTTCATGGGTGCACAGGTATGTCAAAACTTATCAAATTGGACATTTAAATACGTGCAGTTTGTCATGTCAATTATTTTAAAATAAAGTCGTTTTTAAAAAAGAGATAAGACAGTCAGATCCCTGAGGGTCAGATTGAGGAACTCTCGAAGACTTCAGGAGCAGAAAGATGTTAAAGCAGTTTTAAGAAAATTAAACTGATTGTGGTCTTCCCAGTAGATAAGGAATAACATTTAGTAAACCATTGCTAATAGCCAAACCTTGGCATGTGTGACAGCAAAATAAATGGAAAGGTGGATAGGTACATATTACATCAAGGGAACAACCCAGTTTTTGGTGCAGAAGGTGTGGTGTATGCGTGTATGTGGGTGAGTATCTCTGGAGGGAAAAAGACAGTCCCATAGTTAAACAAAGAAGAATATTTACCGGCAGCAACAGGAGAGGCTAGAGAAAGAACATGATTGGGGTAAAAAGATGATTCTGCATTTTGGACGAGGAGAGAGTAACATTTAAAGCCTCTACTCGCTCTGAAGCACACAGAGTGTGTTGCGACACTCGAGTTTGCTGGAGCGAGTCGGCACAGGCCAGGCCTAGTTAGCGGAATGAGCCCACACAGCAACTCCAGACTGGATCCGCAAGCCTTGAACCTTAACCCTCAACCTCCGATTCCCCAAGTTCCACTCTCGTAGCTGAGGCTGAAGTTTGTCTAAGTCCCGCCTAGGTACCCAACGGAGATACGGCGTGAACACCCCACCACTTTCTGGGAACCCAGAGGCGGTCGGCGTGGCGGCGCGAACCTGCCCAGCGCGTGCGCGCGGCGCGCAGGGAGGCGGCCTGGAATCGAGGGAGCGCGCGCCCTTCACGTGACCCGACCCGCGGGCGGCGACGCACGCGCCGCGCCGCGCCGCTCACGTGGTCCGTCCCCAGCCCCGTCGCCGGCGGAGGCGGGCGCGGGCGCGTCCCTGTGGCCAGTCACCCGGAGGAGTTGGTCGCACAATTATGAAAGACTCGGCTTCTGCTGCTAGCGCCGGAGCTGAGTTAGTTCTGAGAAGGTTTCCCTGGGCGTTCCTTGTCCGGCGGCCTCTGCTGCCGCCTCCGGAGACGCTTCCCGATAGATGGCTACAGGCCGCGGAGGAGGAGGAGGTGGAGTTGCTGCCCTTCCGGAGTCCGCCCCGTGAGGAGAATGGTACTGGACCCACGCAGGCCCGGGCGGGGAATTATAAACAATTCTTTAAAACATTTTGTTTTAGTCCCAGAAATCCTGGATAGAAAGCACTTTGACCAAGAGGGAATGTGTATATATTATACCAAGTTCCAAGGACCCTCACAGGTAAGCACACCTTTGTTACTTCTGGGGTCTTCAAATAATTTATTTACCTTTTTGTGTTCAATAGATGCCTTCCAGGATGTCAAATTTGTCAGCAACTCGTCAGGTAAGTTTAACATAACTATACCGCACAAATTTAAGGGTGTTTTAATCTCACCTTTTTCTTTTAGGTGTTTTTGTGGTCGCTTGGTCAAGCAACATGCTTGTTTTACTGCAAGTCTTGCCATGAAATACTCAGATGTGAAATTGGGTGACCATTTTAATCAGGCAATAGAAGAATGGTCTG